GAGCATTTCAACAGGACTCTAAGATACTTGAACCAAAGGGTTGGTTCATGCAACAGACGCCATGACAATCCAGAGAAGGCAGGCGGCCATAGGGGAAGGAGACCTGGGGCAGAAGGGCCTGGGGGCAGGAGAGCCTGGGGCAGGAGAGCCTGGGGGCAGGAAGGCCTGGGGGCAGGAGACCCTGTGGGCAAAAGGGCTGGGGGCAGGAGGGACTGGGGGCAGGAGGGACTGGGGGCAGGAGACCCTGGGGGCAGGAGACCCTGGGGGCAGGAGAGCCTGGGGGCAGGAAGGGCTGGGGGCAGGAGGGCCTGGGGGCAGGAAGGGCTTGGGGGCAGGAGGGCCTGGGGGCAGGAGAGCCTGGGGGCAGGAAGGGCTGGGAGCAGGAGACCCTGGGGGCAGGAGGGCCTGGGGGCAGGAAGGCCTGGGGGTAGGAGAGCCTGGGGGCAGTAGAGCCTGGGGGCAGGGGAGCCTGGGGGCAGGAAGGGCTGGGGACAGGAGCTGCTCCTCTACCTGCAGCCCCACCTGGGTCCCAGCAGCAGCTGCTGAACTCTGTGATTCTGACAAGGCACCCCTGTCTATGGGGCCAAATGTTCACAATCCCAACATGAATGTTATTTCTTTTATTTTCTTATTCTTAATCAGAATAATACACACCCATGTACAGGGTGCTATCAAATTTTAAGTGGTAGCTATTAGATAAGAGCCTGGATAGGGTTGTTTAAAGGCAGACTCATACATGTGATTTAGATGATATTTGAGAAGAGTATTAAATATCATTGTGTGTGTTTGGAATGTAATTATGCTAACTATTTTTCTTTTTTACGCCATAGCTTCTTCAACTCCTGGGGAGCACCCAAGCGATTTTCATCTAAGAGGTACTTTCCCCATTCTTATATTTTGTAACAGTTTTTCTGAGGCTGAGGGTCTGACCATTTGTGACTAATGGAAATGTAGCAAATGCGATTTCCCTGGCCCTGGTGCTGTGTGCAATAAGAACTGTGCTCATGAGAGGCAAGCTGGTGACATGGAGGATTCTCGTGGAGTAGGTGTCTTTCCAAGAAGAGAGCCCACTCAGCCACCGCCCTCTGCAGCAACAGCAGCAGCAGGCTACTGCTCCTGCAGGTCCTTCTACAGGGGCCTCGGGAACCAGCCCCAGTTCCTGGGGATGCAGATCCTGAGAGTCAGCTTCATCTGCTTTGGGCGCAGGGGTCCGTTTCACTTGGTCAATTTTTTACTTGCTCATTCCAGTGATAACCTCTGGGTCTCCCCCAGCCTTGCCCATTGTCAAGTTGGCAGATGAGAGGAGCCAATGCAAAGGGCACATTGAAGTCTACCACAATGGCACATGGGGGACTGTGTGCGACAACCTCTGGGGCGTCAACGCTGCCCACATGGTGTGCCAGCAGCTGGGTTGTGGGAAGGGTGTTGGCCACCCCAGGGAATGGAATTTTCTCTTAACTTTTGCTTGTCTTGACAGTTCCTGCTTCAATTTCAGCCACAGATTTTGCCCTTACACCTGGTAACAAGTTTTTTCCTAGTATGTCCTTTATTCTTCCCACCTGACCGCTTCTCTCACCATGCAGAGCCGCCCCTGCGCCTGGCGGGCGGGCGGAGCCGCTGTGAGGGCCGGGTAGAGCTGCGGCACCAGGGCGTGTGGGGCACGGTGTGCGACGACCACTGGAACATCAGGAACGCCCGTGTGGTGTGCCGCCTCCTGGGTTGCGGCCGTGCTCTGGGCGCCCCGGGCCGCGGCCGCTTTGGCCAGGGCACCGGGCCCATCCTGCTGGACGACGTGCGCTGCACCGGCCACGAGAACGCGCTGGAGCGCTGCACCCACTCGGGCTGGGCCCGGCACAACTGCCAGCACCGCGAGGACGCGGGCGTGGTGTGCGCAGGTATCGCGTCCTCTGCCCACCCTGCCTTTCCTGTTGACATTTGTTTTCATCCTTCTCTCACCAGGTCTGGCTGACTCTCTTGTACCTAAGGACAATGGTAAAGTCTTCCCTCTAGCGTCTGAGGCTAAGTGTGAGGATTTCTTCATCTTCCCCTCCTGCAGCCCAGCTATCCTGCTTGCCTCACCTCTTCCAAGCCGTCATTGACCGAGGCTATCTCCGGAGGCTGGGCTACTCCTCCTGGGACATCCACTTAAATGATGAGCTATGTCGCCCCAAAGTCATGGGACGCTGCCTGATCTTCAACATTCCCTATGGCCACTGTGGCACTATCCAGCAGGTAGGACACTTCCCAGGTGGTGCTACCCTTCTTGCTGCCCACAACTCTTCTCTCATCCTCACAGGAGCACCTTGGCTCCCTCAGCTACTCTAACTCCATCAGAGGCCGGAAACGGGGCCACCCTGGCCGAGTCATTGTGCGGCACAAGGTGCCCAAGCTGAAGTTCACCTGTAGGGCGGACGGCCCATCCACAGTTGAAATCATTCATGGGGATGACGCCCCAACAGAGGGTGCTGGCTACACCGTGTCTATATCCTTCCTCCAGTCCCCTGAGTCCCAGCATGTGGGAGGCATGGTGCCCTACTATGACAGCCAGAGGAAAGAGGTCTTCCTCCAAGCCACCCTCCACAGCCCCAATCCCAACCTGATGCTCTTCGTGGATACCTGTGTGGCTTCTCCTGATCCCCATGATTTTACAGCCATCAAGTATGATTTGATCCGGCAGGGGTAAGGAAGATGGAAGGCCCTCTGGGGTGGACTCTTTTTGTCCTGGGGTTTTTCTCCCCATCAGGTGCATCAAAGACAATACCTACATCAACCTCCATCCCCGCCAGAAGAACATGGCTCAGTTCAAGTTCAATGTCTTCAGCTTTCTTGACAGCTATGATGTGGTATATCTGCAGTGTAAGGTTGCAGTGTGCAAGGTGGGGGATTATGCCTCTCTCTGCTCCTGGGGCTGTACAGGACAGAGTAGGAGAGGTGCAGGCCCCATGGAGGCCAAGGAAAAGCAGACTGAGCATTTCCAAATGGTGGGGCCACTGGAGATCCACAAAGTCACTGCTCAGAGGAGGACTCTTGAGTGATTTCTGCAATTTTCATGTAAATCTGTAGAAAGCAAAGTCTATTTCTCTTCAGTAATGTTTGACCAATCAGACGCTATCCGCATAGAGACAGGTCAAAGAAACAGCCAGAGGGGATTGCTTCTCTGAGGTTTGTTACTAAACAAATCTTCTCTGATTACTAAACTTCTAAGGCAATTACTCTCTTTGCTGCCACAAATGCTACATTTTCTAATTCTTGTCTTAAAGTGTACAAAATGTTACAAAGAGCAGGGTTATCTCTCTATACCGCATTGTCAATTTAAAGATTGTCTTTTTAAGTTGACTGTTTAATCATCAGATGCTATTAAGTGGATCTCTGTTTTTATCCTCTGACGGTACGAGGATTTATTTTCAACTCTTGCCAAGAGTCTTAGGTAAAATAAAATAAGTGTCTGTCACTCATTTTTTTTAACTCCACTCATTTTTTTAAACTC